AACTGCATGTGAGCCGGTGAAGGCTCAGCAGGCTTTAAACGGGGATGCCGGCCCGGCTGGCTGAGTTTCAGAAAGACCACGCCGATGGCTGGGGGCAGGGACTCAGCCAGTGTCCTCAATCCAGGACCTTGTGGGACCGCCCGGCAGCCAGTGCTTCCGCAAATCTGAAGGGTCCCATTTGCCTCAAAGCGGCGAGACGAGCCTTCCAAGCGCTGCTGCAGTGCGGTCCCAGCTCCGCGGGGGGTCCCCGGGGATGACCTAAATCGGGGATTGCGGTGGGACAGACGGTCCAGGGGCTAAGGAACCCCGTGGAGCAGGCAGCGGCGCTCAGGAGGCAGCAGCTTGAGATCCACGGCTCGATTTTTAAAAATTGTAAGGGAGAAGGATGCCTCGAAAGCCTCTGTGGTATTTTGTCGCATCTCGCACCCCTGTCTAAACTTCAGTCCACTCGTGGAGTGTGGACCCCCACGCCGCATGGGCTCAGGAGGCGCTTCGCCTTTGGAAAGAAATCGCATGTATTAAGGGAAAGCACGTGTGCTACTTTGAGAAAGGAGGCAGAAAGTTACCAAACGCGGGAAGGGGAGGCTCGCCAACCAAGCGAGGCCGTGGGACACTGGCGAGTCGCAGAGGCTCCTGGAGCCAGCCGCTTGGAAACAAACAACAACGCGGCGGGCGAACTCCCGGGCAGCCTCCCCCGTGCCGGGGCGCGGGGGCCGCCGCGAGAACCCGGGCAGGAGCTGGCAGGCGCGGGGCCTGGCCGGCGGGAGGGTCCCGCACCCCGGCCCAGTGTGAACACCCCGCGCACCCCCCTGGCCCGGCCCGCCGGGGGCGCGGACTACAAGTCCCAGGAAGCCCAGAGGCAGGCGCGGGGCGGGGCCTGGCGCAATTCCCCGGGATCCGGCGCGCTGGGAAGCGCCGAGGAGGACGCAGCGCCGGCGGCCGGAGGGCGGCAAGCGCGCGGGCAGGCGGGGCGCGGGCGCGGGCGCGGGCGAGGGCGAAGGCGGGGGCGGGGCCGACGTGGGCCGGAGCCCTGCGTGCCAGGGAGGGGGCCGGCCGGGCAGGCGGCGGGCGGCGCTCGGAGCGGGCTCCGCGGCTTGCAAGGCGCCTGCGACTCGGTCCCAGGTCGGCGGGCGGCGCACGGCGGGCTCGCGCGGGGGCCCCGGCGCGCCGGGCGGCGCAGTACGCAGCGCGCGGACCCACGCCACGGCCAGGAGCCCAGAGCAGCGCGGCCACACTGCCCAGGGGTCGGCCCTCGGCCCCGGCGCTCGGAGCGCGGCGGCTGCCTGGGCTTTAATGGCTGCTCCGCGGAGCAGCGCCTAGGGCTGGAAGGCGGCTGCGGCTCAGGAAGTCACCCGAGCAAGCCTCCTTCGGGGCCGGCCGCACCCGCCGCGGCGCGCTCCATGGGGGCGCGCTCCCCCCGGGCGGCCCGCTGACCCGGGACGCCGGGGCCCGCTCGCTCGCCGGCCGCGCGTCCCGGCCATGAACTGAGCCCGCGGGCCAGCCCCGCGCCTGCTCCGCCCGCGCCTTTCTTCTCGCGCCTCCTCCGCCCGCCGCCGGCGGGCCCGGCTCCCCGGGGGCTGCGGCGCCCCGGGCTCGGCGGCCCGCGGGCCCCGGGGCGCGGGGCGGCGGCGGCGGGGGGCGCGCGGCTCCGGGCGCGGCGCCTGCACCATGAACTACCAGCAGCAGCTGGCCAACTCGGCTGCCATCCGGGCCGAGATCCAGCGCTTCGAGTCGGTCCACCCCAACATCTACTCCATCTACGAGCTGCTGGAGCGCGTGGAGGAGCCGGTGCTGCAGAACCAGATCCGGGAGCACGTCATCGCCATCGAAGGTGAGGGCCGGGCCGCCTTGGGGCCTCGGGAAGGTGTCTGACTTTGTGTCCTCCTCTTTTTCAGATGCCTTCGTGAACAGCCAGGAATGGACGCTGAGTCGATCTGTCCCGGAGCTCAAAGTGGTGAGTGGTTCCCTCTGGCCCTGGCACCTGTGTGATGCTTAACGGTTGTCCGTTTCTGTTTCAGGGAATTGTGGGTAACTTGGCCAGCGGCAAGTCTGCCCTGGTGCACCGGTACCTGACGGGCACATATGTCCAGGAGGAGTCTCCGGAAGGTATGCTGTTTGGCAGGCAGTTGCAAACTTAATCGTGTAACGAGATGTTTTGTGTGTGTGGCAGGTGGCAGGTTCAAGAAAGAGATTGTCGTTGATGGACAGAGCTATCTGCTGCTGATCAGAGATGAAGGGGGCCCCCCGGAGGCGCAGGTGAGTATACATGCATGCCCCAAGCCTGCTTTCTCCTGCTCTCCTCCCCTTCTTCTCTCCCTAGTTTGCCATGTGGGTGGACGCTGTTATATTTGTCTTCAGCTTGGAGGATGAAATAAGTTTCCAGACCGTTTACCACTACTACAGTCGAATGGCCAACTATCGGAACACGAGCGAGATTCCTCTGGTTCTGGTGGGAACCCAGGGTGAGTGATGTTCGTGTGCAGATTGTTTTGAACTGTGCCGTTACTTTTTGGTCTTCTGTTCCAGATGCCATAAGTTCTGCTAACCCGAGGGTCATCGATGACGCCAGGGCGAGGAAGCTCTCCAACGACCTGAAACGGTGCACGTACTACGAGACGTGTGCTACATACGGGCTGAATGTGGAGAGGGTCTTCCAGGACGGTAAATGCGCGTGGCTGGGAGTTTAATTTCAGCATGGATTTCTTTTTGTCTGTGTGTCCACCAGTTGCCCAGAAGATTGTTGCCACAAGGAAGAAGCAGCAGCTGTCCATAGGACCCTGCAAGTCGCTACCTAATTCTCCCAGCCATTCCTCCGTCTGTTCCGCGCAGGTGTCTGCCGTGCACATCAGCCAGGTACGTTAGGTGACATGAGAAGTCAGACTCTTGTTAATGAAACCTTGGATTTTAATCATTTCAGACAAGTAATGGAGGTGGGAGTTTAAGCGACTATTCCTCCTCCGTTCCATCGACTCCCAGCACCAGCCAGAAGGAACTTCGGATCGATGTTCCTCCCACTGCCAACACGCCCACGCCCGTTCGCAAGCAGTCTAAGCGCCGGTCCAACCTGTTCACCGTGAGTGTCAACCCTGGGTGGAGATTTGAATGACCCAGATGCCAACTTTCCTTTTGCTTTGCAGTCTCGGAAAGGGAGCGACCCAGACAAAGAGAAGAAAGGCCTGGAGAGTCGTGCGGACAGCATTGGGAGCGGCCGAGCCATCCCAATTAAACAGGTGAGCAGCCTCCCCATCCTTCCCTCCCTGTCAGAATTTCTATTTGGCTCTTTTTCCCTTGTAGGGCATGCTGTTGAAGCGAAGTGGCAAATCGTTGAATAAAGAGTGGAAAAAGAAATATGTCACCCTGTGTGACAATGGCGTGCTGACCTATCATCCCAGTTTACATGTGAGTATAGCCCCCTCGGAGCAATTAACAGCTATCTCTCTTGGATGTTTAACATTTTCAACAGGATTACATGCAGAATGTTCATGGTAAGGAGATTGACCTTCTGAGAACCACTGTGAAAGTCCCAGGGAAGAGGCCACCCCGAGCCACGTCAGCCTGCGCACCCATCTCCAGCCCTAAAACCAATGGCCTATCCAAGGACATGAGCAGTTTACACATCTCACCCAATTCAGGTAAGCTTACAGCAAATGCACTAACAAATCAACGGTGGTGTTCACCTGACTTGTTTATTCCTAGGGAATGTCACTAGTGCATCTGGGTCTCAGATGGCAAGCGGCATCAGCCTGGTCTCCTTCAACAGCCGACCCGACGGCATGCACCAGCGCTCCTACTCAGTCTCCAGTGCCGACCAGTGGAGTGAGGCTACGGTCATTGCAAACTCGGCCATCAGCAGTGGTAAGAGGGGGCTCAGCCCCACGGACCCGCAGTTTTTTTTTTGCCTTTTCCGGTCCAATGGCAGACACAGGGCTGGGTGACTCCGTATGCTCCAGCCCCAGTATCTCCAGCACCACCAGCCCCAAGCTCGACCCGCCCCCCTCCCCTCACGCCAACAGAAAGAAGCACCGAAGGAAGAAAAGCACTAGCAACTTCAAAGCCGACGGCCTGTCCGGCACTGCTGAAGGTAAGGGTTCCGCGGTGCCCCGGGAGAGAGTCCTAAACTCTTCATCCCACACTCTGTGTTTCAGAACAAGAAGAAAATTTTGAGTTTATCATTGTGTCCCTCACTGGCCAAACATGGCACTTTGAAGCCACGACGTATGAGGAGCGGGACGCCTGGGTCCAAGCCATCGAGAGCCAGATCCTGGCCAGCCTGCAGTCGTGCGAGAGCAGCAAGAACAAGGTGAGGCCCCTGGCTGCCCAAAACCAAGGCTGCGCCTTGTATTTGTGTCTTCCTCCGTGCCCAGTCCCGGCTGACGAGCCAGAGCGAGGCCATGGCCCTGCAGTCGATCCGGAACATGCGCGGGAACTCCCACTGTGTGGACTGCGAGACCCAGAGTAAGTGTGTGCGGTGGTAGCAGGGGCTGGCGTTGCGTTTAGCGTTCTGTTCCTCTTCCCGTAGATCCCAACTGGGCCAGTTTGAACTTGGGAGCCCTCATGTGCATCGAATGCTCAGGGATCCACCGGAATCTTGGCACCCACCTTTCCCGAGTCCGATCTCTGGACCTGGATGACTGGCCAGTCGAGCTCATCAAGGTGATGTCATCCATCGGGAACGAGCTAGCCAACAGCGTCTGGGAAGAGAGCAGCCAGGGGCGGACGAAACCATCGGTAGACTCCACAAGGTAGGAACTTTGGAAGATGCCTGGCTCCCGACCGTGACTGCACCTGTCTGGTGGCTCTTTGCAGGGAAGAGAAGGAACGGTGGATCCGTGCCAAGTACGAGCAGAAGCTCTTCCTGGCCCCGCTGCCCTGCACGGAGCTGTCCCTGGGCCAGCACCTGCTGCGGGCCACCGCCGACGAGGACCTGCGGACGGCCATCCTGCTGCTGGCACACGGCTCCCGGGACGAGGTGAACGAGACCTGCGGGGAGGGAGACGGCCGCACGGCGCTGCATCTGGCCTGCCGCAAGGGGAATGTGGTCCTGGCGCAGCTCCTGATCTGGGTAGGTGGTCGGCACGCCTGGCAGAGGACGGGTGATACTAATGTGGGCTCCCTTACCTCCGCAGTACGGAGTGGACGTCACGGCCCGAGATGCCCACGGGAACACAGCTCTGGCCTACGCCCGGCAGGCCTCCAGCCAGGAGTGCATCGACGTGCTGCTGCAGTACGGCTGCCCCGACGAGCGCTTCGTGCTCATGGCCACCCCTAACCTGTCCAGGAGAAACAATAACCGGAACAACAGCAGTGGGAGGGTGCCCACCATCATCTGAGGAACAGCCGTGCCCGCCTGCTCGCCGCACCTGGGACGCGGCAGCCTCGCCGCATTCTCGCTCAGAAGTCGCAGCACGTGAGTCCCGTCGCATCCCCTCCCTCTTCCTGGTGGCCACCTCCCTCCCGCCCACCCACTCTCACCCCAAACAAAATCACAAAACCTGGACATCCCTCAAGGGGCGAAGAGGCGGCCGGGAGACTGCAGAAGTGGCTCCTTTTCATAAACTCCCCTAAACCACACACAGGAGAGAGCGACGGGCCTCGGCCCTTTGATGATAGCACATGGCGCAGGACCCTTGTCCTGGTGGCACAAGGGATGGGGACGCGAGGGGGAGGGGAGGCGAGGAACAAGGAGAAGGGGCAACTTTCCTTAACTGGCAGTTGAGCACATAGTACATTTCCCCTCTACCAAACGGAACACTTGGATTCCATCTCTTCTCTGAGGAGCTCGACGGCATAAATCAGAAGCAAGCACAGAGTTTGTCAGGTTTGAAGCCCCTATGATGGTGTGTGTCAAATCAGTTGTAGCTAATCTGTCCAGGGAGAATACTGGCTTCATTACACTTGTACAGCCGAGTTCTTCCCGCATTACTGCTGTTTAATAGAACGTGATTAGTCATCGCCGAGAAGAAAGCATATTAGCCGAGGAGGTAGTCACGCGGCACGCGCCGGTGATTGCCACGATGTGATTGCAATACTCTTAGAAGCACCATATTATCCCAGACATGTTCTTTCAAGCCCTTGGAGCCCTCTCTAAATTCACTGTCATCATTTAGTATCTGTTTAATTTTTCAGTCCAAAGAGAGGAAATCAGTCGCTGAGTATTATTTGACTCCGGTCTCCTTGGTGCAAAAACAAAATGGGAAAAATAAATAAGAATAACTCAGAAACTCAAAAGGAAACCACAAATTCAGCTAATAATAGCATTTCGAGTATATTTCGTAAACTAAGGAAATACACAAAAGGCTGTTTTTTCCGACTGTAAGAGATATTTGATGTCCTTTTGCCGAGGTGGATGTGTTAGTCTCAGGCCCTCCTGGACCACGTTGCCCAAGTCACACAGGCTTCTGTGTTATGTATTTAGATAAGATGTGTGAAAATATATTTGAATAAAAGAAGTTCATAAATATGCATTGATTTTTGTACAGACAAATGGCACCTCTCTTAATTTATAAATTGAACTGGATGTGAACTAATAATGTGCAACTAGTTGAGATAAGAGGGTTACAGATCATTGTACATGGAAAATATTCCCAGCAGTAAACACTTCCATTAATGTGATCTACGGCTTTTGAAAAGGAGCATCTCAGAATAAGATGGTGGTACAATTTGCTTATTAAAATTGAGAAAGAAAAAAAAAGACACACTGGAGTATATTAGAAAGGAAAAAGAAGGAATGTGGTCTCTCATGATTGAAAGCATGATTTAGATCGGATACGGCTTTTGCTAACCAAGGACCAAGGGACTCTGGCAAGATGGGGTGGTTTTCCGAATGCCAGACCGAGGTGCCTTACGAAGGCAGCTGCCAATGGTTCTGTGGCACAGACTGGCTCCTGAGAACCCAGACGACCTTGACCTGGCAGCCCGGCCCTCCACGCTAGTACCTCGCCTGATTTTCCATCGTTGCGGTATCCAGCCGCTTCAGACGTCCGCCGCCTTCAGTGGTGGTAGTCAAATGTAGTCAACCAAACCACAGCATCCCTTAGGTTAAAAGCAAACGGGGCAGCTTTGCCTAGAGCTCATTGACAGTGTGATGGGGGGAGAAGGGTTGTCACAATGGAAGATGAGGACACTAGACTCATGTAGCACAGAAACATGAAGCCACACGCACCGGCAGCCTCCGGGGTGTTCCTCGCTCTCTCGTATGTTAAACCTTATATTTTATAAGAGTTTTTCCTCTTATTTCACTTTTTAAAAAAAATTAAAGTAGGTGGGGAAAAAAATAAAGCTTTACACAGAATTTATATGTGGGTAAGTGTTTCATGGAAATTTCTAATCTTAACGAAGCTAAGTGGAGCTCACTCGTATCCAAAAGTATAACAGGTGCAGAAGCCACAAGTCTGAGAACCTTGACGACAGTTCCATCGTCCTGCCATTTGATTTTTCAGTCTGCGTTTCATCACTGTGTAGCTATTGTAAATGTGAATAGAAAAAAACAGGTCATTGCCTATTTTTGAAGAACGCGTTGGTGTTCGAGTCCACTAGACACACTCGCTCCACACAGCCTTCACCGTAGACTCTGTAGTGGACACAGATATAGCATAAATGAAATTGTTAAATTATTTCATTGTAGTTAATTCCCACTATAGGAATGCTTTATCATAGTGAAGTTTCTTTTGAGAAGAAACGGAACTCCTTGAGGCTTCTCTTTGGGATGTATATGAGCGTGTACATATTATTCTATGTGTTTATAATATAATATTTTCCCAAATGACTTCTTGTTTCACTTTGCCTTCCACAACCTGAATGCCAGATTGGTTTTTTCCCTTCCTGGCCCCCAGCACAAGCTGCCATGACTCCCCCTCAGAAAACACAGCCCCTCCTCTACCATTCTCAGTGATGTCCATCTGCTCCACTCCGCAGCCACTTTCTAGGGCCCAAGTTTTGGTAGCAGAAGGAAAGGCAGTTTTTGAGGGTCTTTCGAAAAAAAGAAGACGGGGCAGCTTTGCCCAGAGCTCGTTGGCAGTCTGTTTGTATTTCAGTGTCTAACCAGAAGTCCTTTCTTTGCGGACCGCACTCTCGTTCCCACTTTCAAGCTAATTACCACCAAGGCTGGGAGAGGCAAGGACTGGGGGCGGAGCTAGGAATAACTCGTTTGAGAAGGGGGTGGAGTTTTCGTTGTTCATTTCCATGTTCAGTTCTGTGACGTGACGATGACAGATCACCACTGCAGGATCCCCCTCACCTTTCCTGTTCAGAATTAAAACTCTCCCTTGATGAGAAACAGCCAGCTGAGGGAGGCCCACGAGCGGCCTGTGTAACCCCATGGGTGATCTGGACACATCTGCACCCCCGCGTTCAGCTTCGCGGAGACTGAACTTGGCGGGGAGTGGAGGGGTGTGGTGCAGACCTGGCTGCAGCAGAAACACCCCGCAGGGACAGTACTCTGTGATTCTGACCTCAGGTGCTGGGACGGGCAGATGGTTTCCCCCGCCCAGCACCCCAGTCCTGGTCCCTGGTCCCTCTCTCTGTTTCATCCCAGGAAATGAGCAGCTCGAGGGTGAGCAAGTGACAAGTTCCTGAGTCACTGGCCCCAAAACCAGGTGCAGTGTCCTGTCTCCCAAGTGTGTGCACAATGTATATATGCACTGGAAAGGAGGGAGAAGGCAGCGGGTCACTCGCCAATCGCAGGGTTCTCAGACACAGGAGAGAGCGGGATCTTAATGAATTGCATTTCCTGCAGAGCCTCTAGTGCACAGGCCAGTTCTCGGCAGTGGCTTTTCAGCACAAGGGCCTTGCATTGAAGCTCCCTCTTCTGAGATTTCACCCAGCCTGATGAGGCCTGCATGGTTCCGGCCTCGTCATCCAGTGTAGATACCAGTCTTCCTATTTTTGTGACATCTGCACATTTGGGGTCATTCCCTATATCTGCATAGGAGCTATTGCTAACCTTGTTAGGGAGAAACATGGTCTAATGAGAAAGACAGACCCCTAGGCTCAGCTGGCCCTGCCATCCTTCCAGAGGATTCCTCTGCAACTCTAGGCAAGCACCCAGCTTCCTGGGCTCTTTTTCCTCATCTGTGAAACTTGCAGGGTGCAGTGAGGTTTCAAACCAGTGTGATAAGTGTTGGCCTCACACCTGGCCCAGGGGATGCTGGGAGAACAGGAGCACTTGTTAATAACAGAAACACTGATGGGACCGAAGCCAGTGCACACACCAGGAAACCTGCCCGTGGCTGACACTGTCCTCCAGCCTGCATTCTGGGGAGGCTGTGATGGGCACGTTTGCCAACCCCCCCCCCCCAGTAGAGCCCAGGACCCTCCTCTCTCAGCTTGCCAGTGCCCTGCCCTCCACATGGCGGGGAACAGCATCAATGAGGTCCTTGCTCCCTGAGAGCCTCTCTGGAACCTGCCCACTTTTCTCAACATGTATATTCTGCTTTGTAGTCTGAGGTTGATTTTCTAGAGGCGAGGAAGGGGCTGAGTTCTGCCCTCGTGCTGTTCGCTGGTGCTGATCAGGGCCAAGACGACCCTTCCCTCTCCCCCACAGCCTGTTGAGGTGCCGTTGACGTGGACAGCGCCCCTCCCTTAAGATGCCCCCTTGCCGTTGCCATGAGCCGCTGTGACTCACGCGTGCACTGGGCCTTGCTTGGTGCTCCCCTCCTCCTCCTGTCTGAGATCGGAGCTTGCTGGAGAGCACCCCAGGTCGCCGTGCTTGGCTGCAGGCCCGTCCCTCTCTCCCCATCCTCGGGTTCCCAGCGTGTTTTGTGCTTGAACTTGGTGGACTCATCTTACCCCACAAGAGTGGCCTGCTCAACCTGCAGCCTCCAATGTGCCGTAGGCGCTCTAGGTCCCCGTGGCGCCCAGGACACCAACTCTCCCTCCCTGCACTTAGGATGTTCTGGAAATGAGAGGAAATCCACATTCCTGCCCCAGGAGGTGGGAAGCCTGGCAACGATGTAGCTTCCCCTGAGATGCGGTATGATCAGGCCTCAGCAACTACTCAGGAGGCAAAGGTGTTTGGAAAGCAAACCCCAAACCTCCCGGCACGGCATGTGCTCTGCTTCCGTCCCTCACCGCCTGCACAAGGTCGTTGAGACTTTTCTAGAACTCCCCGGGGTTGTATTTATGGCCTTCAAGCAAACAAATTGAAAAGCAGTCAAGGAGGAGTTCAGATAGAAAAGTGCTGGAGATACACATCTTTCCTTCAAAGGAAATGTAATTTATTTCCAACCGCTGCCTCAGACGGGGGTTTCACATGTTGTGAAGTCACATCTTGAATGACTGTCACCCTCATCCTTCCCCAAAAAGCTAAATAAGGGCCTTTGGCATCAATGCGTGCATTCTCCACCTTTCCGCGGCTTGCGCTTGGATTTCTGAGTGGCTTTCTTCAGGGAGCCCTTGTGGTCATGTGTCTTTAATGCTGCTCCCCATGCCCCCAGGCCAGGCCAGCACGCTCAGGTGATAGCGAGTGGGGCCAGGAGACCCCCCTGCCCTGCCCAGTGGACAGATCTGCCCCAGCCCTGCTGTGGGGACGGGCCCTCTATCATTTAACCACATACATTAGGTTGCTTTTCAGCAAAATGTCAGCTTTCCTCCCATTATGCAGGAGAGAGAAGGGGCGCAGGTGTATCTCCTTAGAGTACACCTTGGAGCTGGATCACTAAGAAACAGTCCTCAGACTGGTCCTTCCGACACAGGCAGAGAGTGAACTGGATCGCTGGCCCCTGGGATGCTGCGCTGTCTGTGATTAGAGAGAAGTGGCCAGTGTCCCGTCTGTGATTAGACAGAAACCCCTGTGGCAGACTCCTCCCCTCTCCATGAAGAAAGAAATATTTACTTAGATATTACTGTTTCAAAACACAAACTTTATTCCCCTTAGAGAAGAAATACTGCCCTTAAATAGACTGTTGAAATATTAATGGCCCCCCCATTTAATCAGTGTGTCTGCGGCTTTCTTCGCGTCACATGTCCGCATTGGCAGGTGATTCTGGAAAGGGATTCTGGGAAACCAACAAGTCTTTTTTAAATCTTTGAGTTGTATGAGAAAGTATTTAAGTTCACCAGTGTAGTAAACACCCACCCCAGAGCAGCGGTAAGCAAACCTAAATCTGAAAACCCATTCTTACTGTCTTTCACCATGAGATGCTGGTTTTGGTGTAAAATGACAGCACTTGGTTTGGGGTTTTGCACCTGTTGGGTAGAACTGTTCTTGTCTGAGGTCCTCACCCTCTACAGATGGGCCTCAGGGCCTGGAGGTGGGCAGATGGGGCCAGAGTGGCCAGCAGAGACTTGCATGGGCTCTGAAAGCCCCAGAGCTCAGGCCTAAGGCTGCTAGGTGAGACCAGCAGGCAGCTGTGGCATCCGACCTTGGGACGCCCAAGCTGGGCAGCCGCTCCATGTGCCCCAAACAGGATATCCTCATGAATGTGAGGAGAGGCTGGCTCAGGGCTTGGTTTTCATTTTGGCCTGGCACAGGGTACCTGTAGGGAGCACTCCCCCAACCTGAGGATGGTGAAACCATATGATAGAGACTCCTTGTCGAAGTCCACATCGGACTGATCTAGAATGCCCCGTGGGGGGATTGCATGGCCTTTGCCTTGAGATGCAGGTGAAAGAAAGGAACCAAACAAGGCATGAGTGTGTTGGGGAATCTTCCCAGTGGAGCAAACCCCCTTAACACACCAGCTGTTGGGAACAGCTGCCCCTAAATCCAATTAAACCCTCATCTCCCTGGTGCTGAACAGTCTACACTGGCCCAGGAAGCTAACGTCTGAGCCGCTTGGAGAGCTTTGGTAAACAGAAGACACTGGAAGCCCACTCGGTCAGCAGCTGGGCATGAGGATGTCAGGGGCCTTTGGACTTGAGGAAGGACAGTCCAGGTGCATGGAATCCTAATGGGCCTCATGCAGACACTGGAAGCAGCCCAGCCCCCTGCCCAATACCACAGCCCTGGGGTGTCCCCTGACATTCCTGGAGGTCCCTGGGCAAATGCATTTCCTGCCTGGGTTCTCAGGGTAGGAGAACAGAGAAGGCTCCAAGGGTGTTGGGAGTGAGCCAGGGGCTGGTCTGGGGAGTGGGTCTCACGCACTGCTCAGGTTGGCACGAGGGACCTCCCCCATCCCAACCCAGCCCCAAGGGTCCCAGCAGGGCTCTCAGCATGGCTGTTTTGAGGGTACACAGGTGGCTGGAGAGGGGTGGGGCAGTTGCATGGTGGGTGGCAAAGTGTGCATTTAGAAGCTGCTTCGTGGCGTTAAGAACGGGGGGAGAGGGACCAGCACTGTAACGTTAGAAATAATTCCTTCTTGCAGACTTGAAAAGCATCAGTTTCCCTCCCACGGCTGGGTTTTTGTGTCTGAAATACATCTAATTCTCCAGACTGCAGCCCCTCTCAGCCCCGAGCACCTGAGCGCTGGGGAGGCCCTTATTGAGCTCAGCCTGGAGAGGGGAGGGTCGCACGGGTCCCGGGGGCAGGTCTCCTGCACTGGCTCTTCCCTTCTGCCAGCTTGGAATTTGGTTCTCATCTTGCCACAGGGGTGCGTTTCCTAAAGGGCAGCCGGAGCAGCTCAAAGGTGACAACTGAGATGCATTTCTAGGCAGGGGCAGGGAAGGCCAACCCACCTTGCAGCCAGTTTTCTGTTTCTGTAAATAGCAGTGTATAGAGATGGAAGGGCAGCGTGGGTGTATCCACAGATGGGTTTAGGTTTTTTTTTTGGATGTTTTCTATTACCTCATTCAGCAACTTTATGTTTCACAATGACTCAATGATGCTTTATTTATATTGTTTGTACTGTAATTAAAACCATTGACAGACATTTCACTTTGCTTGTTATTTCATATGATCTTGTTTTGATTAAATATGCCAGTTTGTATTTTCCTGCCTTGGGATTTTTTTGTGTCCGCTGTACAGTATTCTAAGGGAAAAAGAAAAAGAAAGATGTGTAAAGTAACAGAGAGAGGTGGCTATGGTGTAGAGACCTCTTTCTAATAAAGAAATGAAAATATGTCTACACCGCTTCCGTGGAGTTGTTGTTTTTTGTTT